ATTTCAGTGACGTTAAGCACATTCACGAACTGTGCAGCCATCACCAGCAGCCTCTACAGATCCTTTTCATCTGTCAAGGCTGAAAATCTGTCCCCACTAAACACGAACTCCCCATTTCCCCTTCCCCAGACCCTGATAACCCCCTTCTACTTTCTGTCTCTATGACTTTGACTCCTCTAGGGGCCTCGGCTGAGTGGAATCATGCGGTGTTTGTCTTAGGACTGGCCCGTTTCCCTCGGCAGAGCGTCCTCAATGTTCCTGCGCGTGGCAGCAGGTGTCGGCATTCCCTTCCTTTTAAAGGCTGAGTAATGTTCCACAGTGTGCATGGCCCACATTTGCTTATGCACGTATCCATCGATGGGCAGGGACAGCGGGGGACGCTTCCCTTTTTCATTTATTATAAATAACGCTGCTGTGAACGTGGGGTAAAGACGCCCCTTGGAGCCTCGGCTTTTGGTCCTCTGGGCTTGTGCCCGGAAGGGGAGTGCTGGGCCACGTGGGTGTCCGTGTTTGATTTTCTGGGACCTGCCCCCCCCCGTCTCCCGCCCCGGCTGCCGCGTCTCACTCCCCGCCGCGGTGCGAGGGGCCCCGTGTGCCGCGCACCCTTCCACCCGTGTTTTGCTGTTTTTTTGACTCTGGGCGTCCCAGGGGTGCAGCGGCCGTGGGGCCCTGGTTTGCTTTCACCTCTTCATCTGCTCACTGGCCGCGAGTGTGTCTTCTTCAGACAAACGTCTGAAGGTCAAGCCCTGGGCTCCTGTGAACCCGGCCGTCTTTGCGGCAGAGTCTGAGGCTCCTTCTTTATTCTGGATCCGGCCTCTGGTCGGAGGCGTGCTCTGCAGGCACTGCTCCCATTGCTGGCAGCCTTTTCTCCCCGTGGCCGCCCGGCCGCCCATCAGAGGCGTTGCAGACGCCCGCCCTCGCCAGCGCAAAGACAAACGCCGGTGGCCGCGGACGCGCCGGCGGCCGGGAGCACCCCAGCGGGCGGGCACCACAGAGGCGCGGTCCTCCGGCGTCTAGATCTGCCATGTGGCGCGCGCCGGAAGCGGCTCTGAGGCCGGAAGTGAGCCTAGAGCGCCGCGGCCCCGAGATGAAGCCGGCGGTGGACGAGATGTTCCCCGAGGGCGCCGGGCCCTACGTGGACCTGGACGAGGTGGCACGGGCCCGGCGGGAGTCTCCGAGCGTGGGGAGCGGGGAAGGGGGAGCGGAAGGGCGACCTGACATAACCTTGCCTTTCCATTCCCCAGGCGGGAGGCAGCACCGGGCTCTTGATGGACTTGGCAGCCAATGAAAAGGCCGTTCATGCAGACTTTTTTAACGGTAAGGATGCTTGGAATGGGATGCCAGATTTAGTGTAACTACGTGGTTTTGCTTATTTCCCTAGATTTTGAAGATCTTTTTGATGATGATGACATCCAGTGAGATGCCCTCTGGCTGCAGGCGGGGCCAATGATGGAGCTCCTGTCCTTTGTTGGGGCTCAGCAGCTCAGGACTGCCCAGGACAAGCCAGCAGTCCTCCATGGTTCCCGCACTGCAGCGAGGGCAGTCGGAGCACGGGGTCCGTGGGAAGGCAGCAGAGCGGCCTGTGGTGTCGGAAGAGGTAAGAAGTGCATCTCTGTAAGAAGGTCTGCACTAGTGTCACGAGCTTCCTTGTCTCTCCCCAGAGATGTGAACTGAACGGGAGAGAAGTGGCAGCTTTGGACAGAGCGTTTGGGAGCACAGGCCATGGGCAGGGGGCGGAGGCGCTAATGTTTACCAGATGCAGAGAACATCCGCTGTGTGGCACCAACAAAGCAACAAGTGAGGGGAAAATGGGCACAGGACGCTTAAGAAACAGTTTACGGAAGAACCAATCCAAGTGGCTGGGAAGTTATCTAGAGGTGCTCAGAACCACAAGAAGCAGGCGAGAGGTCAGCGAAGACAGCACAATATCAGTTTCTACTCACTGGAGGGGTAAATGTTTTAAGAGTGATGAAACACCATCCGTTGCTGGTGGAGAAGAAGGGAAGAAGACCACACAGCCATGCATAGATGTGAGGTAGGATGCAGAGAGGTGTGTGTTTCCGACGTTATC